CGAGTAAAATTTAATTCCCCTAAGGAACCCCGCCTGAAGCAAACCCTCCCCAAGGGCACCACTGAGGGGGTAGCGCTGAAATGTTTTGGAAGATTCAGTCACCTGTTTCCAAATATTACCTAACTAGCTTCGCCTCCTTCCCTCCGAGCTCCCCTGCAGTTACTCCAGGACCCCGAAGGCCTCTTTCTGGGCACATTTGGGCCTCCCCACTCAGACAAGCCGCACTTTCTCCCTGCTCACAGGCTGCATGTCAGGGATGGTAAGTGGGGGGTGGAGAAAGTGGAGAGGCCGGGGTTCAACCCAGCAGACTCCTGCAGACCGGGCCTCGGTCGGAGACGCGAGCCCCTAGCCTAGCTAGGTTCCTTCGTCGACCTTGAGAAAGGGGCGCGGATCCGTGTCCCGCAGAGGACACGGGGTCTCGGAGCCCGCACAGGCTGAGGGGCAGGGGTCCGGCCGAGCCGGGCCGCCTCACCTGCACTTCTGTCGGCCCACAGGATTAATGGCAGCACCAGCCCGAGTACAAGCCCCGGCGCGACCATGCTTGCAAGGATCTGACCGCCGCCTAGGACTGGGAAAGTGGGTTCCCGGCAGGGGCGGGGCCTGGGCGGGGGCGAGGCCGACTCCACCCTTTTGCAGTCCTCGCAGCCTCCCGCGACCTCAGGACTGGGCTGTACTCGCCCCTTCTCGGCCGCCGTAGTTTTTTTTTTTTTTTAAAGAAAAAACGGTTACCCAGCAACTAGAAAAACAACCGGAACCGGCGGCACCAGCTCGGAGAGAAAGGAGGTGAGGCCGCTTCCCCACTTCCTCTCCGATACCAAGACCTAGCCTTTTCCCTTCGTCTCTCTTATTCTCTCAGCATCCCAGACACAGCCTCGGAGCCCTGGGCCGTTTGGGAGCCGAGGCAGCCCATTCTGCGCGAGTCTGAAATCCCAGGTCCTCAACATCCCGCCCCCGACTAGACCCGTCTGCCCCCTCCGCCCGCCCTCCTCTGCCCACATTGGTTCAGAATCTCGCCAGCTCTTTTCACCACTCTAGAATGGTTCGATACCCCCATCTACTGCTCCCTCAGAAAAAGCAAAAGAGAGGAGTCAGGCGTGGTGGCGCGCGCCTGTAATCCCAATTGCTCGGGAGGCTGAGGCGGGATCATCGCTGGAGCCCAGGAGTTCGAGGCCAGAGACCCCCTCTCAAAGAAAAAAAAAGCGATGAAACGAGAACCCTCCATAGTCTGAGCCTCATTAAACCGTCCAGTTCTCCCAACCTGGACCCCTACCACGGCCTCCGCCTCTATTCCGCATTGACGCACACTCTCACATTAACAGGCCAGGTCCCGGAGGATTCTTTTCATACTCAGTAGTATTTAAAGACAGTACTCTTTAATGAATCTTTAGGTTCCATAGGCAGTTCTTACCAAGAAGATGTCGATTCCATTCTCCAACACCCACTACCGAATTCCACAAGGATTTGGGAATCTTCTTGAAGGGCTGACACGCGAGATTCTGAGAGAGCAACCGGACAATATACCAGCTTTTGCAGCAGCCTATTTTGAGAGCCTTCTAGAGAAAAGAGAGAGTAAGCTTTCTAAAATTAGTCATTTTTTAAAAAAATCTGAAGTTCTTATATTTTTATTATTTAGAAACCAACTTTGATCCAGCAGAATGGGGGAGTAAGGTAGAAGACCGCTTCTATAACAATCATGCATTCGAGGTATGGTCCTTTGAAGCTGTTGGATTTGGCTATTGCTAATTGTGGCTCTCTCCTATCTGTCCAGGAGCAAGAACCACCTGAGAAAAGTGATCCTAAACAAGAAGAGTCTCAGATATCTGGGAAGGAGGAAGAGACATCAGTCACCATCTTAGTATGTAATATTTTTCATGTACTATTGGATTCAGAGTCTCTTACTTTTTCTCCTTTCGATGAAGGACTCTTCTGAGGAAGATAAGGAAAAAGAAGAGGTTGCTGCTGTCAAAATCCAAGCTGCCTTCCGGGGACACATAGCCAGAGAGGAGGCAAAGAAAATGAAAACAAATAGTCTTCAAAATGAGGAAAAAGAGGAAAACAAGTGAGGACACTGGTTTTACCTCCAGGAAACATGAAAAATAATCCAAATCCATCAACCTTCTTATTAATGTCATTTCTTCCTGAGGAAGGAAGATTTGATGTTGTGAAATAACATTCGTTACTGTTGTGAAAATCTGTCATGAGCATTTGTTTAATAAGCATACCATTGAAACATGCCACTTGAAGATTTCTCTGAGATCATGAGTTTGTTTACACTTGTCTCAAGCCTATCTATAGAGACCCTTGGATTTAGAATTATAGAACTAAAGTATCTGAGATTACAGAGATCTCAGAGGTTATGTGTTCTAACTATTATCAAATGAATAAATCCTCTCTATCACATCCCCCAAAAATGTTCTTTAGCTCCTGTTTCACTCCTAGTGGTAAAGAATTTCACTGCTTTTTAAGGATAGTCTATTTAATTTTGGAATTTTTAGAAAGATAAGCTGGGACAAAAATCTGCCTCCTTCAGCCTGGCCAACATGGTGAAACCCCATGTCTACTAAAAGTACAAAAATTGGCCAGGCGTGGTGCGCACACCTGTAATCCCAGCTACTCGGGAGGCTGAGGCAGGAGAATCGCTTGAACCTGGGAAGTGGAGGCTGCAGTAAGCCGAGATCGCACCACTGCACTCCAGCCTGGGCGACAGAGCAAGACTCTGTCTCAAAAACAAAACAAAACAAAAAAAAGCCTCTGCCTCCTTGTAAGTTTAACCCACTGGTTTTCATTTATCATACATGTATTCAATCATTTATTGAAAATGTATTGAGTACTATTCATGTGCTGGGAATTAGTAGTGAATACTTGTTCTTACACTCATACAACTTACAATGCTTTATTGTTTTGCTCTCCAGAACCACACAGAACAAGACTAATAACATCATATTGTAAAAAGCAAAAGCTATCATATCATGCTGCCTTCTTCAGTTAAAACTTCCCAAGTTTTTAAATATACAATGGTAATGCCTGTTTAACAAACTCAGAGGCTTTATCTCTTTTATGTTTTCAATGATTCATTCAAATCCCTAGTGCCTTAGTTTTAGAAAGTTCCGTCTCTCCTTTTTGAGGCCTCTCCACCCTTGATTGTCCAAGAAACTGAGGGTTCATGTCTTAGACCAAAGGGTGCAGTTCTCTTCCCAATACAAAAGGTAGAAAGTGGAGTCTTACCATTTAGTTAATGCTGTTGCCTTCTACCATAATGTTGTAGCATAGTCCAGCAGACTGAGGTGATTCTCTGGCTGGTTCCAATTCCTGCCTGCACCATAGTGGATGGCCCATGATTTAGTTCCAGGATTACATCTCTCTTGGTTTATAGTCACAAAGCCAGTGTTCCCCCAAAGCTTAAAAACAAGCCAGGATGGCTCAGTCCTGAGGAGATTCTAAAACCAGGTCTATGTTGTCACAACAAATACTCTCCTACAAACACTTTGATCCTTGTCCTAGGCTTAGACATGCTCTTTCTGCAAAGCAGTTTTATTTCAGGTGCCTCACTGCCCTTCCCTGGCACTGAGCCTTTATCAGGCTCTGCAACAGAGGTTCCCCCAAGTGATCGCCACTCAAACACAGTTGATTCACACCAACCCTTTCAAGGTTGTGGCTTTCATTCTCTAATGTCCACTCATACAGGCAGCCTTTCTCCTTCCAAAATCTTGCTGCCACTGTAGAGAGTTTCATGCTAGCTAAACACAAGTCTCTAATATCCCCCTTCCTCTCCTCCTTAACCCCTCTCCTCCAGGCTTACAGAGGAAAAGAAATCAGTTCTCCTCCAGGATTCCAGCTGTTCGTCCCTCCCATTCCACTGAAAGCACCAGCTTCTAACACCTTCCCCTCTCAGACAGAGCCATCCTGCTTAGCGGATTGTCAAGGGGGGACCCAGAATTTATGCAAAGACTTAGATTCCCTGACCTGGAGAGATCAGAAGAGGAAAAAAGGGATTTTTTCCCTAGTGAGTATATAGCAGGAAAAAAAAAAAAGATGAGTTAGCTTTTTCAGTAATTCTCCTGTTATACACATAAAGTGACTAGCACTATGCATTCCATACACACACACACACACACACAGATCTCATGGTAGTGATATTGGTAGTGAAGGAGGAAAAGGAAAAGGTGAGCAATGGATGTGATATTATGAGAACAACACATATGAATGACACTTTATTAGAACTTATCTGGTTTTCCTCTTATCTCTCTGGCTGTTCCTTCTCAATTCCCTTCACTGGTAACTCTTCAACTCCCCAACCACTAAATGCTAAGTGCCCTTAGGCTCAGTCTTTCGACCCCATTTCTACACTCACTTGATTTCCTGCAGTTTCATAGCTTTAAAATCCAATCTTCTTAATGATCACTCCCAGACCTTTCTCTCCTCTGCCTGCGAACTTCTATATTCAACTGCCTACATAACATCCCCATTTGGATGTCTATAGGCATCTCAAAAGTAACATATAAAAAATGAATCCTGATATTGCCCCCAAATCTGAAACTTCCCCCACACCCAAGTTTTTCCATTCAAAAATGGCTGCTCCATTCTTCCATTTGCTCAGGCCAAAAACCTTGGATTCATCTTTAATGCGTCACTTTCTTTCACACCCCATATACAATCTATCAGCAAAACCTGTGGGCTGTACCTATAAAATAATACTCAGAATCTGCCTACTTCTAACCACTTCCATTGTTACCGCCTTGGTCCTAGTTCCCATGATAGCCTTGTGAATTATTGCAATAACCTATATTGGCCAGTGATTATCTCACTACTACTGCACAACCCATTCCAAAGTTAGTGGTTTAAGACAATTATATTTTCTCCTGGGTCTGTAGGTCAGTGGTAATGTAGCTAAGCTAGGCTGGACTACAATCTCAAGGTTAGGTTCAGGTCAGCTCTAAGCTGTGGGTTTGTGGGCTGACAGGAAGGTCTGCTTCAGGCTGTGGGCCCAAGGGTCAGCTGCAGCACAGTGCCTCTGCTTCACGTGTCCTTTTCTGAGCCCCTGCTGAAAGACGTTATCCAGGACAAGCTCTTCTCATGCTGGTCACAGAAGACAAGCAGGAAAACCCAGCATGCAAGAATATTTCAAGCTTTTGCTCATATCACTTCCACTGACATCCCATATACAAAA